CCCAGCAAACCCACGGGGGCCTCGGTGCGGACAGAGACCCGGTGTGGGGAGGCCGCTGCCCCTGCACGCTGGGCCACGGGGGTTTGGGCGGGGAGGAGCTTGTACTGGGTGGGCGGGGAGGAGCCCGGACGGCGGGAGCGGCTGCGGCGCGCGGGCGCCCTCGGAGCCGCGTGCTGGGGGTCGTAGGGGCCCACCGCGCTCAGCCAGACGTTCAGACGCTCGGACAAGCATGGTCTATAACCCAGGAAAGGGGAGCAGGGCCACTCCCGCGGGCGGCCCCAGCGATGAACCGGACGCCCCCACCCTGCCGGGAAAAAAGCAGTGGCGGTCAGGCCGCGCTGTCTCTTTAAGATCGTGTTCCTACTAACACTGACGGTGAGTAACCTGGCCCTGGGTCCCGGGAGACATCCCGAGGTAGGATGGGCCCTTGGCCTCCTACGGATAGGCGGGTGAGAGTACAAATCTCTGGGCGTGGAATTTGGGGAAGTTATGAATGGGGGGAGGGTCGGGTTCCGATTTGAGCCAAAGCCCCCAGGTACCTTGTACATTTTAACAGGGCTCCTAGAGAGGGCGGGGAGACGAAGCAAGGCCAAGTTCCAAAGGGAGGATAGGCCCAGCTGGCTTCAGCGTCCACACGGCATAGTCCTTCATGAATGTTGGTAAGCGCGGTAGCTTGTGAATTAGGGTGAGTGGCAGAAGCTCGGGCTTCACGGGTGGGTGGGGAGGCAGTGGAACTGACCACTGCCGGCTGTCAGGTAGGCCTTGGGCACCTGGTTCTGCAGACAGTTTTCTGAACTAAGAAGTGAAGCTAGCCTGCCCACACACGGGGTATCCACTAGCCCCTTAGGAGCAGAGAGGGCACCGTAGCAAGCAGCTGGCGGCACTGTGCCTCTCTTGCGCTCCCTGGGCAGAGAGGGAGAGGCTGAGTGATGAGGCTCACTTCATACTGGGTGAGCAGAATGAAGACTGTGAAGTCACAGAGGAAGTGGAATGCTACAACTGGCTGCCGGGGCAGAGGAAAGGTGTCACCCAGGCAGGTTCAGGGCTTTCTGGCTATAAAAGGGAGCCTCTGGGATCAGCAGGTCATATCTGGTGCCCATGGTTGACTGAGGAGTCGGGTGAGGCCACCCTACCACAAGGGTCCCCCTCCCCATCCTACACAGGAATGAAAACAGTCCCATGTACACTTTCTGGAAGCCTAAATACCACCCACACCATGTGGAAGGAAAGCAGGAGAGAGACTGAGTGGCACATCCTTTCGCCCTCTTTTCTCTCGAACCTCCTCCCAGGCCGACCACCCTTGCTGTGTCCAAGCCAAGCTCTGTGGGCTTTCTGTTCCTCCTGAGTAGCTGATTTTCAGAATTTGGGGTACCAGGGCTCTGGGGAATGTGAGCTAGAGAGCAGATAAGTCTGGAAGATGACCACTGACTCCTACTCTCCTACTTCTCCAGATGCAGAGGCCTCCATGGCTGTGATAAGCCTGCTGTTCTTGGCAGTGATGTATGTTGTTCACCACCCTCTGATGGTCAGTGATCGGATGGACCTGGACACATTAGCCAGGAGTCGGCAGCTGGAGAAGCGAATGAGTGAGGAGATGCGCCTGCTAGAGATGGAGTTTGAAGAGAGAAAGCGAGCCGCTGAGCAGAGGCAGAAGGCAGAGAACTTCTGGACAGGAGACACATCCAGTGACCAGTTAGTGCTGGGGAAGAAAGACATGGGGTGGCCGTTCCAGGCCGATGGCCAGGAAGGGCCTCTGGGCTGGATGCTGGGAAACCTGTGGAACACTGGCCTCTTTTGCCTTTTTCTCGTCTTTGAGCTCCTGCGACAGAACATGCAGCATGAACCGGCCTTTGATTCCAGCAGTGAGGAGGAGGAGGAGGAAGTCCGTGTTGTCCCTGTCACCTCTTACAACTGGCTTACTGACTTCCCCTCCCAGGAGGCCCTGGACTCCTTTTACAAACACTATGTCCAAAATGCCATCCGTGACCTGCCCTGCACCTGTGAGTTTGTGGAGAGTTTTGTGGATGATCTCATTGAGGCCTGTCGGGTGCTCAGCCGCCAAGAGGCTCACCCACAATTGGAAGACTGCCTGGGCATCGGGGCTGCCTTTGAGAAATGGGGAACCCTCCATGAGACCCAGAAATTTGATATCCTGGTGCCCATTGTCCCCCCACAGGGCACCATGTTTGTCCTGGAGATGAGGGACCCAGCCCTGGGCCGCCGCTGTGGCTGTGTGCTGGTGGAGTCAGAATGTGTGTGCAAGCGTGAGAAACTCCTAGGGGACGTGCTGTGCCTGGTGCACCACCACAGGGACCCCTCGGCAGTCTTGGGGAAGTGTAGTAGCTCCATCAAGGCAGCTCTCTGCACCGGCTTCCACCTAGACGTGTGCAAGACTGTGCAGTGGTTCCGGAACATGATGGGCAATGCCTGGGCCCTTGTGGCCCACAAGTATGACTTTAAACTCAGTCTCCCACCGTCTACCACCTCCTGCAAGCTCCGGCTGGACTATCGCTCAGGCCGCTTTCTCTCAATCCACTTGGTCCTGGGGGTGCAACGAGAAGACACCTTGGTCTACCTGGTGAGTCAGGCTCCTGACCAGGAGCAGCTCACCAGTGTGGACTGGCCTGAGTCCTTTGTGGCCTGTGAGCACCTGTTCCTGAAGCTGGTGGGGCGCTTTGCCCCCGAGAACACCTGTCACCTCAAGTGCCTCCAGATCATTTTAAGTCTCCGGCAGCATCAGAGCTTACCCCATGGAGCATCCCGCCCCATCCTCACTTCTTACCATTTTAAAACAGCTCTCATGCACCTCTTGCTACGGCTGCCCCTCACGGACTGGGCCCACAACATGCTCTCTCAGCGGCTCCAGGACATTCTCTGGTTCTTGGGCCGTGGCCTCCAGCAAAGGTCCCTCCATCATTTCCTCATTGGTAACAATTTTCTGCCCCTGACCATCCCAATCCCTAAGACATTTAGGAATGCTGAGCCGGTCAATCTCTTCCAACACCTGGTGCTCAACCCCAAGGCACATTCACAGGCAGTGGAAGAGTTCCAAAACCTTCTGACCCAGGTGAAAACTCTGCCTCATGCCCCACTGGCTGCAGCACCTTGATGTAAAGACCATTAAAAAAAAAACAGAGGAAGGTATTTCTAATTCCTTGGGCTACAAAAGTGTTTACTTTTCAGATATATCAGTGGTATATGTGACCTTCACCTTGCCAGTGGGGGCTATGATGAGACACCTTAAGGAGCGTGTGAGGTGGTCATGAGGATGGGCATAATGACCCTGCAGGGCCTAGTCAAGGATGGGTCATCTGAGGTTTTCTTCTGCTAACTTTCATCATGACCCAAAGAAGGTCCAGGGAAACGGATGTTATGGGAGGATCTTGCTGCTAAGGAGGTGAGATCCAGAGGGTCACTGTGAAGTTGTGTTTTTGTATCAACACTCGAAGTGAGAGAACCAGAGAATACCTTCATTCCAGCTTATTCCTTTTTGTGATTGACTTCCAGTATGTTCCTTGTGAATTGGTTTCCTTGTTGAACTGTTAGCTTAATTCTCATCCGAGCTGGTGGCACTCCATTTTATCCCAAATACTGTGATGGGCAACTTCTCATAATTTACGATCTAATTTTTCAAACCTTCACTATTTTGAAAATATAACCAAGGCCGGTTGCGGTGGCTCACGCCTGTTAATCCCAGCACTTTGGGGGGCCGAGGTGGGTGTATCGCCTGAGTTCAGGAGTTCAAGACCACCCCGGGCAACATGGTGAAACCCCATCTCTGCTAAAATACACAAAATTAGCCGGGCATGGTGGCGCGCACCTGTAGTCCCAGCTACTTGGGAGGCTGAGGCACGAGAATCACTTAAGCCCCAGTGGTGGAGGTTGCAGTGAGCCGAGATCGCACCACTACACTTCAGCTTGGACTACAGAGTGAGAATCTGTCTCAAAAAAAAAAAAATTATATATATATATATATATATATATATATATATATATATATATATCTCCAAGATGTTTACATTCCATTTTCTTAACTTAGCCCTATTTTCATATGACAATAGAGTTGTTTTTATGCATCTGAAAAAACTACCTAATTTATTCGCATTGATTCACAAATATTAAGTCAATAGTAACCTGTCTCATAATTGAGATAATGTATTTACCATAATAATGAAATGGTTAACATCTGATGACCTTTTTAAGGTGCCTGGAGGCAACATTATAAAGGCCTTCACAAGGACAATCTTTTTGGGGGCTCTGAGATGAATAATTACTTTGTTGCTTGTGGGGAGCCACTTGTTGAGTGTAAAGAAGGTTTAGCTGCCATGTTTAGCTGTGCTTTTTCTGTCTGGCCATGCCTCCTTTGTATTTTTTTTTTTTTTTTTCAAAAATGACAAAGGGATTACTTGAACTGTGTTTGTGGTTTTGAAAGAGAGGTCATCACAATCCAGGCTCACTGCCAGGTTTGTATAGGAAAGGATTGGGAAACAGTCCAACTCTAAAATTGTGATTCTAGAGATATAATTGGTGTATTTTTCCCTTTTTTCAAAACCATGGGATGCTGAGGAGGAGTGTTAAGAAATGCAACTATAGTTATGGGTGTGATTGTTTTGGAAACGCCAATGCTGTTCTATCTGCACTGCCAAGAAGATCTGCTGGGGAGGGTAACCTGTCCCCACTGAACTTGACCTCAGCAGGGATCAGATGCTGGCCCTTATAGGCTTCAGTCATAGAATACACACCCTCTCCTCCAGCAAAAATAAATTAAAAATGTCCCAAAGCCAGGTGCAGTGGCTCACACCTGTAATCCCAGCACTCTGGGAGGCTGAGGTGGGAAGATCACTTGAGCCCAGGAGTTCAAGACCAGCCTGGGCAACATGTCGCAATCCCGTCTCTACAAAAAATTAGCTGGGCATGGTGGCATATACCTGTGATCCCTGCTACTCTGGAGGTTGAGGCGGAAAGACTGCTTGAGCCCAGGAGGTCAGGGCTGTAGTGAGCTATGATAGTGTCACTGTGCTCCAGCGACCCTGGGCAAAAAAGTGAGACCGCGTCTCAAAAAAAAAAAAAAAAAAAAAAAAAAAAAAGGTTCCCAGAAGCTGATGCCAGTCAATCATTGGGGCTCCCAGTGCACAATAGCTACTGTGTTCCTGTGTTGCCTGCATCTGTCAGGTACCGCTTTCAATGCAAGATGCAATCATGGTTGCTTCCCTGCTGATGGGATTTTGGTGTTTTAGCAACATTCACATACTTTTTGTTTAGAAAATTATTTGCTGATGTTTTAAGTTAAAGTCAATAAAGGAGGCTATTTTCTGTATACATTGGAATCTATGCAGTAACACACTCAGC